CCCCTTGTGAACTCTCCCCACTTACCTTGTTTGAATGTGCCATCTGTTTCTCTATCACCTTGTCACCATCTTCCTGGTGTTCAGGATCTATTCTCTGTTTCCATCTTTGGTGACTGGGGCATTAAAAAGGGGTGGATCAGATGAGTAAAGCAAAGCCTCAGGGCACAGATGGGCATCATCAATGCCCATCTGAAAGATCAATCGTCAACATGTTGCAGCCTGCCACTAGGAAGCACAAACCAGAGGACTACCAGGACAGCAGCTTGTAGCATGCCCTCCAATGGCAGCAGATGGCCTTATGGCTTTGGCTGTGCACCCTCAAGGTTCTCTGGCACTGGCAATAGATGACATTTGCTCCTACAGGGGGTGGGCAACCTCTCCAGGTTGCTTCACCTCCTCTTCAAGCAGCCCCTCCACCCCCTACCCCCAACCTACTCCTCCCAGATTCCACATATTATTGGGCAATGGCATCATTGTTCACTCACCAGGCGAGCCTAGTTAGAATTCACCCACAGGAGAAAACGAGTGAAGGCCGTGGGAAGCTAAAGTATGGTGCACCTCTGAGCTGGCTATGAACAAGTATTCCTGGGTATGGTGATGATGGGGATGAGCTCGTCTTGGAAAGGCAGGAGTTCTGGCACCTAGCTTCCCGTAGGATCTGGTTCCCCTCTTTGAAGTGTACCCAGGCGAAGAATGAGTGGCTCCCTTAACCCCTTCTCCTGGCCAGGACCAGTCTGCTAGATACTGCTGGCCCTATTTTCACCCCTAGCTTTGGATCCCTTTCTTCCCTGGAGGGAAAGAGGCCTTCAGGGCAGCCCCGCAGACACGACAGGAGGGATGCAAGAAAACAGGCGCGGCTGGGCATCCGAGCGTGGAAGGGAAATGTCCAACTGAGGGAGGTGAGGGATGTTGGACAAGCCCCGCCGCCCGCCGCACCGGAGCCGGAGAGAAGCAGAGACGTTGGGCCTCCCAGTTTCCTAGAGAGGCCGCGGAGGGCCCCGGGCGCCGACGCGCGTGCGCGACTGGAGCCGCCGGGAGGTAGGCGCGGGACGGGCGGCTGCGGTGGCGGCGGGTGGACCGATTGTCGCTCGGCGGCGGGAGTCGGTGAGAGGCCTGGCGGGGCGCGGGGGTGGGGGTAAAGGTTTTCTCCTATGTTCTTTTTTTTGAGGTGGAGTCTCGCTCTTTCGCAAGGCTGGAGTGCAATGGCATGATCTCGGCTCACTGCAGCCTCCGCCTCCTGGGTTCAAGTGATTCTTCTGCCTCAGCCTCCCGAGTAGCTGGGACTACAGGTGCGTGCCACCATGCCCAGCTAAGTTTTGTATGGACATTATTCTCTCATCCCCTCCTGCACAGAAATGCTGGTAATTTCAGTCACTTGCTGATGACTTCTGATGTCCCAGCAAATGTTGGCATTGTTGACTGCTGAGAAGATACTTCTGAGGACCCACGTCTAAGGTGGACTTGGTTCGCACTCTTCTGGTTAGTCCCTGAACAGGAGTGATGCCTCCAGGCAGGTGGCATGCTGCCTATCCAGCTCAGGCCCAGTCTTCGAGGGAGCGAGGGCGGCTTCAGACAGTAAAGAAGGAAGAAGAGGATGAAAGCTATACTCCAGTGCAGGCTGCCAGGCCACAGACTCTCAACCGCCCTGGCCAGGAGCTGTTCCGCCAGCTCTTCAGACAGCTTCGCTACCATGAGTCTTCAGGGCCCCTAGAAACTCTGAGCCGGCTCCGGGAACTCTGTCGCTGGTGGCTGAGGCCTGACGTTCTCTCCAAGGCACAGATCCTAGAGCTGCTGGTGCTGGAACAGTTCCTGAGCATCCTGCCTGGGGAGCTCCGGGTTTGGGTGCAGCTTCATAACCCTGAGAGTGGCGAGGAGGCTGTGGCCTTGCTGGAGGAGCTGCAGAGGGACCTTGATGGGACATCCTGGAGGGTGAGTGTGAGCAAGTGTGTGGTGCCCAGGGAAAGATCCTCTCACAACATTTTCTTCTTGCCAGGACCCGGGCCCTGCCCAGAGCCCAGATGTGCATTGGATGGGTACAGGAGCCCTGCGATCTGCACAGATATGGTCCCTTGCTTCACCTCTCAGGAGCAGCTCTGCTCTGGGGGACCACCTGGAGCCTCCCTATGAAATAGAAGCACGTGACTTCCTGGCTGGGCAATCCGGTACTTGCTGCCTGGCCTTAAGACCCCAGCCTGAGCCGCTCTCTCATGGCTTTTTCTCCTTCAGATACTCCTGCTGCCCAGATGCCTGCCCTTTTCCCGAGAGAGGGGTGCCCGGGAGACCAGGTAACACCAACCAGGTCCCTGACAGCCCAGCTCCAGGTGAGCCACAGAACATTTGGTCCTTCCTGATGTGGACCAGCTCTAGGGCACAGTGTTTTTTCAGGAGACCATGACTTTCAAGGATGTGGAGGTGACCTTCTCCCAGGACGAGTGGGGGTGGCTGGACTCTGCTCAGAGGAACCTGTACAGGGATGTGATGCTGGAGAATTATAGGAACATGGCTTCCCTGGGTAAGTAATCGATATCCTCATGCTTCTATCCACCCTTCTCATGCCATTCTCTTCTCTTCTGCAGTGGGACCATTCACCAAACCTGCTCTGATCTCCTGGTTGGAAGCAAGGGAGCCATGGGGCCTGAACATGCAGGCAGCTCAGCCTAAGGGGAATCCAGTTGCTGCTCCTACAGGTGAGTTCCAGAGAACCTGCCAGGTCCTGCTCAGTACATTCTCTTGTGTTATATTTTTTGTCAGGAGATGACCTCCAGAGTAAAACAAACAAATTCATCTTAAATCAGGAACCTTTGGAAGAAGCAGAAACCTTAGCTGTGTCATCAGGATGTCCTGCGACAAGTGTTTCTGAGGGAATTGGGCTCAGAGAATCTTTTCAACAGAAGAGCAGGCAGAAGGATCAATGTGAAAATCCCATACAAGTAAGAGTTAAGAAAGAAGAGACCAATTTCAGTCACAGGACAGGAAAAGACTCTGAAGTATCAGGAAGTAATAGTCTTGACTTAAAACATGTTACATATTTGAGAGTTTCTGGAAGAAAGGAATCCCTTAAACATGGCTGTGGCAAACACTTCAGAATGAGTTCACACCACTATGACTACAAGAAATATGGGAAGGGGCTCAGACACATGATTGGGGGCTTCAGCCTACATCAGAGAATTCATAGTGGACTGAAAGGGAACAAAAAGGACGTGTGTGGAAAAGACTTCAGCCTTAGCTCTCATCACCAACGTGGGCAGAGTCTTCACACAGTGGGAGTGTCATTTAAGTGCAGTGACTGTGGAAGGACTTTCAGTCATAGCTCCCATCTTGCGTATCATCAGAGACTTCACACTCAAGAGAAAGCATTTAAATGTAGGGTGTGTGGGAAAGCCTTCCGGTGGAGTTCCAACTGTGCGCGGCATGAGAAAATTCACACTGGAGTGAAGCCTTATAAATGCGATTTATGTGAGAAAGCTTTCCGACGCCTGTCAGCCTACCGTCTGCACCGAGAAACCCATGCTAAGAAGAAATTTCTTGAATTGAATCAGTATAGGGCAGCTCTCACCTACAGCTCAGGGTTTGATCATCATTTGGGAGACCAAAGTGGGGAGAAACTCTTTGACTGCAGCCAGTGCAGGAAATCCTTCCACTGTAAGTCATATGTTCTTGAACATCAAAGGATTCACACCCAGGAGAAGCCCTATAAATGTACCAAATGTAGGAAAACCTTTAGATGGAGATCAAACTTTACTCGTCATATGAGGTTGCATGAGGAGGAAAAATTCTACAAACAAGATGAATGTCGTGAAGGCTTCAGGCAATCTCCTGACTGCAGTCAGCCCCAGGGTGCTCCCGCTGTGGAGAAAACATTTCTGTGTCAGCAGTGTGGGAAAACTTTTACTAGAAAGAAAACTCTCGTTGACCACCAGAGAATTCACACAGGTGAGAAACCTTACCAGTGTAGCGATTGTGGGAAGGACTTTGCCTATAGGTCAGCCTTTATTGTTCATAAGAAGAAGCATGCCATGAAAAGAAAACCTGAGGGCGGGCCATCTTTTAGTCAGGACACAGTGTTCCAGGTTCCTCAGAGCAGTCACTCCAAAGAGGAGCCCTACAAATGCAGCCAGTGTGGCAAGGCCTTCCGCAATCACTCATTCCTCCTCATCCATCAGAGAGTTCACACTGGAGAGAAGCCATATAAGTGCAGGGAGTGTGGGAAAGCCTTCAGATGGAGTTCCAATCTCTACCGACATCAGAGGATTCACTCTCTTCAAAAACAGTATGATTGCCATGAAAGTGAAAAGACTCCAAATGTGGAGCCAAAAATCCTCACTGGTGAGAAACGTTTTTGGTGTCAAGAATGTGGGAAAACCTTTACACGTAAAAGAACCCTTTTAGATCATAAGGGAATACACAGTGGAGAGAAGCGCTATAAATGTAATCTATGTGGGAAATCTTATGATAGAAACTATCGCCTTGTTAACCATCAGAGGATCCACTCTACAGAGAGACCTTTCAAATGTCAGTGGTGTGGGAAAGAGTTCATTGGGAGACATACCCTTTCCAGTCACCAGAGGAAACACACCAGAGCAGCACAGGCTGAACGTAGCCCGCCTGCACGGTCTTCCTCTCAGGACACAAAGTTGAGATTACAGAAGCTAAAACCAAGTGAAGAGATGCCCCTCGAAGACTGCAAAGAAGCTTGCAGCCAGAGCTCCAGGCTCACTGGACTCCAGGACATAAGCATTGGGAAAAAGTGCCACAAATGCAGCATATGTGGGAAAACTTTTAACAAGAGTTCACAACTCATTAGCCACAAGAGATTTCATACTCGAGAGAGGCCCTTCAAATGCAGCAAGTGTGGAAAGACCTTCAGGTGGTCTTCGAACCTGGCTCGGCATATGAAAAACCATATTAGAGATTAGCCTGGGACCTGACAGTGACAGTGGGGGTGGGTTCTCAGTCCCCTGCTAGAGAACCCTTAATTATAGGCATTGTGGAGTAACTTTGATAAAGGGCCCAGCCCTTTCTGTTTTGGAAGCTAGTGACAGAATCCCAAGGATTTGAAAGCTCGGGGAGTCCCCAGCCTGCCTGCTAGGATGTGACGCTGGGGAAGTGCAGCACCATGTCCTTTGGAGCCCTTCTGGAGACTCCGGCCCCTAGGAGTGGCCTCTGCACCATAGCCTGCGGCTCCCCTATTCAGGTCTCCTTCCACAACTCTGAAGAGAGAGACCACTGCCCTTTGTGGTTGGACAGAATATCTGTGGCATCATGGGCTATGGCTGCTGGAAAGGGGCCAGTGGGATCCTAGATTTGTCTTCAAGTTTGGCCTGTGGCCATGCCTATTCTGTTGACTTTAAAAGCAGCAGCATCAAGAACTCCTAGCCTTCCCAAATGCCCCCTGGGGAGTTCTGGCTGGGGCTTCAGCCTTCCTGGCTGGCTTTTGGATATCTGCTAGGGGGTTAGAGTGGTCTCAGCGGCAGGTGGAGGAGAGCAGGATGCTGGGCTCAAGCGCTTGGCGTGTGGATCTCTACCAGTACCCTGTTGCCATCCCCATCCCACAGGCCTGCATAGGCAGCAGCGGTCCATCTGTTTAACAGAAATGTGCTGAGCACTCCCATACACCAGGCGCTGGTGTGTTTGCCAGAGACCCAGCAGGGACCAGAACAGATGAAAATCCTGCCATCTTGGATCTTTACAGATGACAAACAAATGGGATACGCAGTATTCTGGATGGTGATGTGTGTAGTGGACAAAGTGAATCAGAGAAGAGCAGAGGGAGTGCTGGATTGGGAGATCAGTCGTGATTTTAGATAGTCTGGTCAGGGAGGGCCTCAACTGAGAAGGTGAAATGTGAGCAAAGACGTGAAGGAAGCCAGGGAGGTAGCAGGTAGCTCTCTAGGGAGAGTTGCAGGCAGAGGAGATTGGGTCTTGACTGGTGTCCTCAGGAAGGAAGCCCCTGGGATGGAGTGCAGGGAGCCAGCTGGAAGGGAAGGAGAGGGGCCAGGGAGGCCACAGGCCCGGCCATATGAGCATCATGGGTCATTACGGGGGCTTGAGCTGGCTCAGAGGGAGGCAGGGAGCTTTTGGACAATTTTGAGTTGAGGAGTGATGTGGTTTGAATCTGAATTATATTTTATAAGGGTTAACCACAGATCCAAGGACTCAGTAAAAGGGTGAAAGGCTTCTCATGCAGTTAGCCTTGCTGCCAGTTCCCATAAATCAGACTCCTCCCCACTCCGTTTCTGAATTTTCTATAGGATCCTCGGCCTCAGCAGATATAAACGCTTACCATTGTTGTGTTCATGTCTCTAGCCCCTGCACACTGCAGGCCCCTCTCAGCTTCACATACCCCTCTCCATGTATGAGATCTGGTGCTAGCAATCAGATTCAACCCGAAGGAACAAGTGCATGTGCCTGCTGCTCTCAGGAGAAAAGGCAGCCTGTTCTGGGAGGAGCTCCCTCACTGGCCCACCCACTTGTGTTGAAGCAAAAAGCAAGAATCAATTACTTAAAGGCAAAGGAGTGATATTGCTAAAGCATGTGAGTAATCATTGCTTCTGATTATTGAAGAGGTCAGATTATGAATGAAAGGATAAAATGTTTTAATAGTAGAGCAGTGTCCTGACTATAGGGGCCCGTTCATGGAGCTGGTCATTTCTTGAAATGAGAAGAAACCAACCTGGAAGATGTCTTTTTCAGTAGAGTATGGAATAATCTTACCTGCTCTGGATTGCCATGAGCAGGTGAAAATGAAGGCTCTGATATTGTGTGGTGGTGTCACAGGATGGTGGGGGCGGGGCAGAAGTCTCCTGTTGGTGTTCTGATGCCTGTTCAGCTTTGTCCTCAGGAAGGTTTGGTCATCTTGGTTCTGCCATCCTCTTGCCTTCCTACGGCAGCAGCTGTTCATGGCACTGAAGATGTCCCTTCACTGTCCCAAAACTGGCACTAGAAGTGGCTGGGCAGGGGGGCCAGAGTCATAGGAAGGGTCTTGGAGTCATCAGATCTGGGTTCCAGGCATGGTGTGCCTTTTCTTGGCAGGATTGATCTTGAGCAAGTCAATGAACCTCTGCATCAATTTCCTTATGTGTGAAGTTAGAGTGCTTGGCTGTGCTACCTGATTCCTGAGATTGGTGAAAGAGGGCTTGGTTTACCAAGGCTCTCCATCAGGTGGTTGACCTCTAGGACCAGGGCCCTCTCAGAGGTGCAGCTTCCATGTCAGTTGGTGTTGTAACCATGGAAAAGTCCCTTTCCAATCAAACTTTTAGCACCCCTTTCCCCCCATCTCTGCTCCCTTTGCCACAGGATACCTTGTAAAGTTCCTGCCCCAGTATAGGGATATTTTTACTGTCTTTTTTATTTTTTGAGACAGGGTTGCCCAGGGTGGAGTGCAGTGGCAGGATCACAGCTTACTGCAGCCTTGACCTCCCAGGCTCAGGTCCCATCTGAGCCTCCCGAGTAGCTGGGGCTACAGGTGTGTGCCACCCTGCCAGCTAATTTTTTATATTTTTTTGTAGAGACAAAACTTTTATTTTTTTTTCCCATGTTGCTCATGCTGGTCTCAAACTCCTGGGCTCAAGCAATCCACCCACCTCTGCCTCCCAAAGTGCTGGGATTACAGGCGTGAGCCACTGTGCCTGACCTGTCATTTTTATAGAATGAAATGTGCTTATTTCTAAACATTCTAATCAAATTTTAAAATGTGCAAAGAATGAAGTGAAAAACTGAATTTTTTTTTTTTTTTGATACGGAGTCTCACTCTGTTACCCAGGCTAGAGTGCAGTGGCGCGATCTCCGCTCACTGCAAGCTCTGCCTCCTGGGCTCACACCATTCTCCTGCCTCAGCCTCCTCAGTAGCTGGGACTACAAGTGCCTGCCACCACGCCTGGGTTATTTTTTATATTTTTAGTAGAGACGGGGTTTCACTGTGTTAGCCAGGATGGTCTCGATCTCCAGGATGGTCTCGATCTCCAGGATGGTCTCGATCTCCTGACGTCGTGATCCACCCGCCTCGGCCTCCCAAAATGCTGGGATTACAGGTGTGAGCCACTGTGCCCGGCCAAAAGAACAGAAATTATTTTATCCTGAAGTAAGCTGTTTATATTTGGGATTATACTGAACCTATTTGTCCAATAACCTGAGTTTTCAAATAATTTTAGTTCTATAAGTACTATAATTATATAAATATTAATGAATTCAGATTAGCTGAAAGGAAAAAAAGTAGAAGCCTGACTACTTGGTGCTAACTACTAAAGATTTTGGCAGAATCAATGTTGGATTTGGCTTTCCTGTCCCTTCCCCATGCCAGCCCCCCAGAGTGTTCTGCCTTGTGCTGCCTCCCTTCACCTGGAGTGCCACACCCCTCTCTCTGCCAGTTCAGCTCTTCATTCTTCAAGGCCTGACCTTGTCTGACCCTTGTGCCTCTAAACCCGTGGCCCCACCTCTCTTGGTTCCTATGTCAGGTGATGTTTGTGTTTTTGGTTATGCCCATCTCCATAGCCAGACCAAGCACTCTGGAAGCCAGGGTTGGGTGCTTATTTATCTGTTTGCCATGCAGAAAATATCTTGCACAAAATTACCTCTGTTAAGGAATCTGAAGCTGAATTTAGTTTGGCTGAGTCAGGGTTGGGTTTTTTTTAAGGGGCTGTGGGGTGAAATGTTGACTGGAAGCCACCCACAAACACACACCTGCTGGTTAGGAACCCGGCTGTGGGTGGTTCTGAGCTGTTTGGCTTCAGTTGACAGTTTCTGATTGCCCTGAGCACCAGGTCTCATCTTGCATCTCATCCTGGCCTGGAGAACATTCAGTTTCCTTCCAACCCTTCCCACCTTTCCCCCACTCCCTTGGAGGAACTGAAGTTGGGGTTGAGGAGAGCCAGATGGCTGGAGTGGGTATTTGAAGGTCTTTCTGTCACCTGTTCAGTGTGGTCTGCCCCACCCCTGCTGACCAAGACTGACTGAAATGTAAAATAATACAGACCATCTCACACTCAGAAAGCTGGCACATTTTTGAAAGCCCAAGTGTGGGTAAGTGCGTGGAACAACGATAATTCACACTGCTTTATGAGTAGAAATTGTGAGAAATATTGTGCCAGGCAATTTGCAAAATCTTGGAAGGTTGTGTGCACTTAACCACCCAGCAACTACTCCTGGATGCATCCTAGAGAAGTGCCATGTGAACAGAGAATGATTTTAAGACTTCACTGAAGTATTGTTTAGGTAGCAAGATTGGGAAAAGCCTGCATTTCATCAGCAGAAGAATGGATAAATAAATGGGTTGTTTTTGGTCCTTGGAAAGTGAATATGAAAGAGTTACGTCTCAACACAGATAGATGAAAAATTATGCTGAGAAAGTTGGTGAAGCTACATACAAGGTACCCTTAGTGTAAAGTTAAGCATACTGTGTACCTGTGGGCACGTTACTTCAACTTGTTTTTCACTTTTTCTGTAAAATGGGATAGTAGTGGCAATCTCACAGGGTGATTGTGGGTGGGGGGGTGGTCAATGAAGTAATGCATGTAAAATGCTTAGAATAGTGTCTAGCATGTAAGCCTTGTGGACATATAGAAAGTGTTATTGTTTTGCACAGTAATCTATTTTCTGTGGATTCAAATAATATGAAATGAGTATAAAATCATGTATTGGAACGATGTGTGCAAGTCACCATTCTGCCTTCCTAAGGCAGGAGACCTGATGGATTTGGGGAGGGTACATGGGGCCTTCAGTTGTGTTTTCTTTGTTTTTTTCTAAAAATTGATGCAGAGGCATCACAATGTTAAGATTTTTACAGGGTAGTGTGGTGGGTACTTTTTAACTGTTTGCTTAAAGTGTTTCAAAGTAAAAATATTTCTTAAGCATAGTCTCTGACATCTTATGACTTTATAGAAATCCCTGCCAGGTACATGATGTTACTTAGAGTGAGCCACCTAATCTTTCAAGGCTTCCATTTCCTCACCTGCAAAAATTGGGAGTGTCAGAGGCGTTTGAACCAGAGTGACTCCATCTTGAATAGGGAACTGGGTAAAATAAGGCTGAGACCTACTGGGCTGCATTCCCAGGAGGTTAGGCATTCCAAGTCATGGGATGAGATAGGAGGTCAGCACAAGATACAGTCATAAAGACCTTGCCAATAAAACAGCATGTGGTAAAGAAGCCGGTCAAAACCAAGATGGCAATGAAAGTGACCTCTGGTTGTCCTCACTGCTGTAATTATACTGTAATTATAATGCATTAGCATGCTAACAGACACTCCCACCAGTGCCATGACAGTTTACAAACGCCATGGCAGGCCTGGCACGATGGCTCATGCCTGTAATCCCAGCACTTTGGGAGGCCAAGGCGGGCGGATTATGAGGTCAGGAGATTGAGACCAGCCTGGCCAACATGGTGAAACCCTGTCTCTACTAAAAAATACAAAAATTAGCTGGGCATGGTGGCACGTGCCTGTAATCCCAGCTACTTGAGAGGCTGAGGCAGGAGAATCTCTAGATCCCGGGAGTTGGAGGTTGCAGTGAGCCAAGATGGTGCCACTGCACTCCAGCCTGGGTGACAGAGCAAGACTCTGTCTCAAAAAAAAAAAAAAAAAATGCCATGGCAACATCAGGAAGTAACACTATATGGTCTAAAAAGGAGAGGAACCCTCAGTTCTGGTAATTGCTCACACCTTTCCCGGGAAACTTATGAATAATCTACCCCTTGTTTAGCATATAATCAATAAATAACCATAAAAATAGGCAACCAGCAGCCCTTGGGGCTACTCTTCCTATGGAGTAGCCATTCTGTATTTCTTTACTTTCTTAATATTAACTACTTTCACTTTGTGGACTCGCCCGAATTCTTTTCTTGAGCAAGGTCCAAGAACTCTCTCTTGGGGACTGGATCACGACCGCTTTCTGGTAACAGGAGCAATACAAATGGCTATTAGTAAACGAACGCTTAAGTAACTCTAGTACATCTATGATGAAATACCAGGCCACAGTTTTTTTAAAAATGAGGATGTTCTCTATATACTGACGCACAGTCACCAAGACATGCACTTTATAGGAAATTATAAGCTCCTCCTTGCCTAAATCTCCTTAATTTTGCTTAATAAATAACAAGTGAAGCCAGAAGCTGTAAACTCATAATTTTAATGAAGAAATGGGATCCAGAAGATGGAGATGTTTTTCATTCTACTTTATTAGATGAGGAAAAGGAGAGTAAATACTTGTATGCCAGCTACCACACCTTTTAAAGTTAATGTTAACCCTGCTAAGAACAGCAAGGAGATTTTATATCAGCCAGGTTTTAGTTGCCAGAAACCACACCAGTTATTTTAGCAAAGACCTTATAAAGAAGTGTACTATATTTAAGTAGCTAAAAAGGCAAGAAGAAAATGCCAAGGTGTCTTGGAGGTAGCAACTGCTAAGCAGCTGCCACCCCAGGACTGGGGGAGCTAGAATAGAGTCTCCCCATGTTTGACGTTTGTCTGCTAATAGCATTCAAGCTCTCCCCCTCAGTTTGCCTGGATCTGGACAAGCTGATAAGAAAGCCCAGCCACTTCCTCTTTGCGTCAGAGGGGAAGTTCAAACTGTGCAAACCCTGACTGTCAAATGCACTGAGCTCTCATAACCACAACAAAAACCAGAGCCACTTGTTCGTCCTTTCACTGAAGCCCAACAGACTGGCGTGGGTGCCCGCTTTGCTTTCCCTAGAAGGCCTCATGTGAGTAGTAAACTTTTTCATAACCTCTTGGTGTCTGCAGTGTCATCAGTTTCAACATCCGAACCAGTTTTGAGTGATGGTAGTTTATTGATCCCACCTCATGTGGAGCAAAGTGCAAAGCAGGAACAAAGAGACGTGGCTAGAATTGTTGAAAGGTGGGAGATTGGAAGAGGGACCTTGTGGAGCTGAACTCAGACCTATGGTGGAGGAGTGGACTGCTGGGCTGACATAGTGTCTGTGCTCAGGGAGGGGCCCTGTGGCCTTTGGATCTGTGCTTCTGTGGAGAGGTCCCAGCTACTAATGCTGGGGCAGGGAGCAGAAGGGAGGGTCACAATGAGACTTTGAGTGTTAGTTAACCACCTTTTGCCTGAAGAACATGTAATGGCCTTCCCTGAGGTATATGTCTTCCAAAAGTCCGCTGACGTTGCTCATGACCTATGGTCACCACTGCTTTTTGCGTTTTGCTTTTTTTTTTTTTTTTTTTTTGAGACAAGGTCTCACCCTGTCACCCAGGCTGGAGTGCAGTGGCACGATCTCAGCTCACTGCAACCTCCACTTTCCCAGGCTCAAGCGATTCTCCAGCCTCAGCCTCCTGACTAGCTGGGACTACAAGCGTGCACCACCACACCCAGCTAATTTTTGTATTTTTGTAGAGACAAGGTTTGGCCATGTTGCCCAAGCTGGTCTTGAACTCCTGACCTCAAGTGACCCACCTGCCTCAGCTTGCCAAAGTGCTGGGATTACAGGTGTGAGCCACCATGCCTGGAGTCCTTGTTTTTTTTTTTTTTATACTTTTAGGGTACATGTGCACAATGTGCAGGTTAGTTACATATGTATACATGTGCCATGCTGGTGCGCTGCACCCACTAACTCATCATCTAGCATTAGGTATATCTCCCAATGCTATCCCTCCCCCCCTCCCCCCACCCCACAACAGTCCCCAGAGTGTGATGTTCCCCTTCCTGTGTCCATGTTTTCTCATTGTTCAATTCCCACCTATGAGTGAGAATATGCGGTGTTTGGTTTTTTGTTCTTGCGATAGTTTACTGAGAATGATTATTTCCACCTTCATCCATGTCCCTACAAAGGACATGAACTCATCATTTTTTATGGCTGCATAGTATTCCATGGTGTATGTGTGCCACATTTTCTTAATCCAGTCTATCATTGCCTGGAGTCCTTTTAAAAAAATTATTTTTTTGGCCAGGCACGGTGGCTCACACCTGTAATCCCAGCACTTTGGGAGGCTGAGGCGGGCAGATCACGAGGTCAAGAGATCGAGACCATGCTGGCTAACGCGGTGAAACCCCGTCTCTAGTAAAAATACAAAAAATTAACCGGGCGTGGCAGCGGGCGCCTGTAGTCCCAGCTACTCGGGAGGCTGAGGCGGGCAGATCACGAGATCAGGAGATTGAGACCAGCCAGCCTGGCCAATATGGTGAAACCCCATCTCTATTAAAAATACAAAAATTAGCCGGGTGTGGTGGTGTGTGCCTGTAATCCTAGCTACTGGGGAGGCTGAGGCAGGAGAATCACTTGAACCCAGGAGGTGGAAGTTGCAGTGAGCCGAGATCGCACAACTGCACTCCAGCCTGGGCGACAGAGTGAAACTTTGTCTCAATTAAAAAAAAAAAAAAGTGAAGTGCAAAATGTGACTGAGGAGATACAGTACTCTCCAAATTGCATAATTTTGCCAATTTTTATAGAAACCTGGGGAATCTGTAGAGATAGCGTCAGAAGCATTGGAACGAGAGCAACTCCATGTTGAATAGGGGCTGGGTAAAAGTGTCAGAGGTATTTGAACCAGAGCGACTCCATTTTGAGTGAGGGCTGGGAAAATGAGGCTGAGACTTACTGGCCTGCATTCTCAGAAAGTTAGGCATTCCTACCCTCTAGGATTGAATTGGGACCCCTTTCCTGTAACATATTTCTGGTGACCACAGAAGGGACTATAGTGCAGAAACGTTGACCCAACGGCTACCTTTGCGTAAGTGTTGGGGTCCTGTAACATATTTCTGGCAAACCACAGAAAGGATGATACTGAAGAAATCCCCCCAACCCCAAAGAAATAGACTGCAGCACTGATTGGACGACTTTGGGTAAGTGATGGGGTACCCGAGTAACAAATGGGATTGGGTTAGAGGCCCAACTTAGGGGAGTTGGAGTTTCTCCTAAGACAGAGTGAGTTAGAGGCCCCTCTTAATAAAAGGCAAGGACACTTGACTGACCTCAGGTTAGAGGTTACTCCATCCTACTCTATGGAGTAGCTGTCCTTTCACCACTTTACTTTCTTAATAAACTTGTTTTTGCTTTGCACTGCGGACTTGCCCTGAATCCTTTCTTGCACGAGATCCAAGAACTCTCTTAAGAGTCTGGATCGGGACCCCTTTCCTGTAACAAAATGAGGCTGAGACCTACTGGGCTGCATTCCCAGACGGTTAAGGCATTCTAAGTCACGGGATGAGATAGGAGATTGGCACAAGATCCAGGCCACAAAGACCTTGCTGATAAAGCAGGTTGCAGTAAAGAAGCCAGCTAAAACCCACCAAAACCAAGACGGTGATGAGAATGACCTCTGGTCATCCTCACTGCTACCCTCCCACCAGTGCCATGACAGTTTACAGTTGCCATGGCAACATCAGGAAGTTACCCTATATGGCCTGGAGAGGGGAGGCATGAATAATCCACCCCTTGTTTAGCATATCATCAAGAAACCATAAAATAGACAACCAGCAGCCCTCGGGGCTGCTCTGTCTATGGAGTAGCCATTCTTTTATTCCTTTACTTAATAAACTTGCTTTCTCTTTACGGACTCGCCCTGAATTCTTTCTTGTGCGAGATCCAAGAACCCTCTCTTGGGGTCTGGATTGGGAACCTTTTGCGGTAACAAGGGTGCAGGATCATCGTGGAAGGAATATAAAGTCAGATCAAGCTGAATTATTCGATATGGGATAATTAAGCAGAGATTTGTGGTTCATTGTTTTAACTTGAGAAGCTGAGAATGGCTGTCTTCATTTGCTTTGAGTTGTTGAGATATGGACTCACTGTAATCCCAGCTTGGGAGGCTGAGGTGGGAGGATTGCTTGAGGCCAGGAGTTTGAGACTGGCTTGGGCAATATAGTGAGAACTCATCTCCAAAAGAAAAAAAAAACACGAATGCAAACATAACCTGCACTGAATGAGTTGAAATGCGAGAACTTCGTTGGTATACTGTAGAGGAAGATATGTAAATGCTTAAGGAGATAAAAATGCTTGAGTATTTATCATGTAAATACCTGCTCACCCACCCAGGGAGGGTCCAGAGGACACTTCATTATGAGAAATAAATTCATGTAGAGAGTGCCAGATATTCTATACAGGCCACATTACAGTGGGAAATGCTCCCTGAAGTGCAGTGGGGCTGATGGAATCCTGAGGAGGCAGGGACCATATGGTAACACTTAGTCACCAAAAACACAATTGGTGTGGTGACTGCCATGGACAGTGCAGCCAAAGCAGGATCCTGAATGGTCTGACCCACAGAGATCTGTGATGTCTGCCTGCTGATCATAGTGTCCTGAGAACTGAAATGGATGGGCTGCCTACTAAAGTTTTACTTGATCCGAGTAAGTAGGAAAGCTCCAGATCTGGTGAATAAAGTCTGACCTAAATTACCAACACAGAGTTACAATCACTCAGTCAATTCCAAGTCTTGATCTAGTTCACAAACCCACAGCTTCTTGAATAAAGGATAGGCCAGGTCCCTTTGAAGTAGGACCCTGCTGCACTGACAATAATTTATACTTTTTATCTTCCTAGGCCTCCCCAAAGGCACCCAAGGCCATTTATCAGAGTGATTGTGCATTGGGAAGGGCAAATAATTAGACTTTTCTGGGATAACCAGCCTCTAGTTCTGAACTAGCAGTAATTACAGGAGACTCAAAATGCCACCATGGTTCCTCAGAGTAAGAGTGTATGGAGGTCAGGTGATCAATGGGCTTTTTGGCTCAGATTCATCTCACAGTAGATCTAGTAGATTCCTGAACCCATCCTATGGTTATTTCCCTGGTTCTAGAATGCGTAATTAGAATAGACATAGTCAACAATGGGCAGAATCCCACACTAGTTCCCTGATCCATACAGTAAAAGTAATTCTGGTAGAAAAGGCCAAGTAGAAGCCACTAGAGCTGCCTCATTCACAAAAATATTAAAGCAAACTAATACCACATTCCTGGAGAGATTGTTGAGATTAGTGCCACCATCAAAGACGGGAACACATCTCCACTTAGCTCACCTACTCAGCCTGTGCAGAAGACAGATGGATCTTGGAGAATGACAATTGGATTAATTGTAAACTTAATTAACTAGTGATTCCAAGTGCAGGTGCTGTTTCCACATGTGGTTTCAGTGCTGAGCAAACGATACGTCTGACAACTGGTTTGCAGTTGTTACTGAGCCAGGCCCAGGTTTGTTCTGTTCTCACACAGTAAATCAATCACTGTGACATGGGTTTTGCAAAAGAGAGAAGAATTATTCACAAGGCTGTCCAGTGAGGAGATGGGAGAATGGCTCTCAAATTCACCTCCCCAAAGATGAGGCTTAGAGAGATTTATAGGTTAGAGAAGTAGGGTGGTCTGAGGCATGGGGAAAGGTGATTGGCAGTGGGGAAAAATGCAGTCATAATTGGGGTTCATATGACATATGTGCAGAAAATGGTGGCGTTAACATGATCTGAGGGTGGAGTTTTTGGCCCTCTGATGTCAAAAGGCCACCTCTTGGGCATGTGTACAGGCCCAGTTGAAGGGTTGGCAGTCTCAACTGGTTTGAACTGGACAGGATCTGCCCCAAGTTCCTGAAAAATAAGTGGTTGTTATGGTGACTTATAAATGTTATCTATAAGGTAGCACGTAAAAGTTGAGTTACAGTGTTCAATAGCATAGCCTTCAGCTATCGTGGCCTTCAGCTTCATGGGGGAAAAAATAACAAAGAGCAAGCAACCAAAAGCAAGCGGGGCAGGCGAAGTGTGGCACACCCGATCCGATTATCCCCTTGGCTGCCCAGTTACCCATCTGGTGAATGTTTCTCTATACCTGTGAGTAAAGACCATCAGGAACAGTTTGCTTTCAGCTAGATACACCTTCACCACCCTATCTCAAGGCTGCCTCAACTCTGCCGCCCAGCTCATGATCTAGTTCCCAGGTCCTTTGAGAACCTTTTCACCCTCAGGACGACACACTGGTCCATTATATTGATGACATTATAGTCACTGGACCTGGTGTACAGGGAGTAGCAACTGCTCCAGACATGTTGGAAGACACATAATATGACTCAGTGTAGGAAATAAACCCACAACATGGCTAAGGGCAAATAATGTTTCCAAAACTTCTTTCTCTCTTTTTTTTTTCTTTTTTGAGACAGAGTCTCACTCTGTAGCTCGAGCTGGAGTGGAGGCAATCTTGGCTCACTGCAACCTGCACCTCCTGGGTACAAGTGAAGCTGCTTCCTCAGCCTGTTGGGACTACAGGTGTGCGCCACCACGCCCGGCTAATTTTTTTTTTTTTTTTTTTGGTAAAGGCAGGGTTTCACCATGTTAGCCAGCTTGGTCTTGAACTCTTGACCTCAAGTGATCTGCCCACCTCAGCCTCCCAAAGTGCTGGGATTACAGAAGTGAGCCACCAAGCCAGGCCCTTTTTCTCTCTCTTTCCAATAGTTACATTCTATATGTTTAAAAGGGACACGAGACAATTTTGTATGTGATTTTCTGAATCACATAATTCCACATTTAACATTTTGGGGAAATGCCAAACTGTTTTCCAAAGGGGCTGCCTGGGAGTCTCAGCTCTAGTTCTCAGTCCTCAGCAGCCATTCCTTTCCTCAGTGGGGCGTCAGTGCTGCCTTCCAAAGTCCAGGGCTGCCTTGAGACCTGATCAGGACCGGCTATTTTGCCAGGTGCAGTGCATGATGTTCAAGACCATTCAGAATTTCAAGACCCTGACAGCAGAGCAAGATAGCAGGCGGAGGCCATTCTAAGTGTGGGGCCCCGCAGGGCTGCCCAGGCTGCCTGCCTGTGAAGCCAGTCCTGCCTGATGGAGATGCTTTTGCCATGGCGTGAGGGAAAGTGAGCTGATGGTTCTCCACTTTCCCACTCTCTCTCTGCAGGTCCGGCTCCTCTAAGGGCAGAAGCCAGAACTTGGTCCCTGAACCTTCTCCAGTCTCCCTCCCTGGGCATTTCTCTCATAACCCCATCAGACCCCCCAGTAATGGCCTGACGTGGGTTCTGGAAATAGAACATGGGTTCTTAGAATGGCTCTCTGAGACTTCATTGAGTTGTCTGTCCTATTTCTTTCCTCAACAAAATGTCCACATCCTCAATCTCCTGTCTCAGCAGGAAAGATGAAAAGAACAGTGAGGCTTAGGCCAGGCACGGTGGCTCACACCTGTAATCCCAACACTTTGGGAGGCTGAGGTGGGCAGATCACCTGAGAACGGGAGTTCGAGACCAGTCTGAACTCCCTGTCTCTACTAAAAATACAAAAGTAGCCAGGCGTGGTAGCGGGCACCTGTAAATCCCAGCTACTGGGGAGGCTGAGACAGGAGAATCGTTTGAACCTGGGAGGCGGACGTTGTGGTGAGCCGAGATAGTGCCACTGCACTCCAGCCTGGACAACAGAGCGGGAAAAAAAAAAAAAAAGAACGATGACCCTTAGCATCCCAGGAAGCTTTGGGTGGTGAGAGATGGAGAGTATCTCCTTCCTGTGGTACTTCAGTTTCCCGTCTCCTTGTTAGGATGTTGCAAAGCTGGCCTGCTGAGGTCTTCTGTGATCTCCTGTGCTTCCTACACTTCCACCTGAAAATGAACCTACTGCAGGGATGAATCCATGAGCAGAATTTTAATGAAAAGGAAGCAGACACAAAGGAATCCATGGGTTGTAACTCCACCGACTTAAAATGAAAAACACAGGCAACAAAGAACAGGCACGATGCTGCTTCGCCAGCTGGTTCCTTGTTGGGTTCTGCCATTCAGGGATGTAAGAGGGAAGCTGGGATGTTGGAGGACTGGAGTGTGAGGGTAAATTTTAGGTGTCAACTTGGCTGAGCCACAAGGTCCCCAGGTATTTGATCAAACATTATGCTGGGTGTTTCTGTGAGGTTGCTTTGGATGAGATTAACGTTTAAATTTGTGGACTTTGAGGAAAGCAGATTGCCCTCTATCTGTGGGTGGGCTTCATCCAATCACCTGAAGACCTGAGGAGAACATAAAGTCTGGCTGCCCCAGACTCTCTCTCAGGCAAGAGAGAATTCTTCCGCAGACTGCCTTCAGAGTTCATGCACACCATCTACTAATCCTGCTCCACAGCAGGTGCCACTGGGCTCTCACTGGAATATGTATTCTCCTGGTTCTCCAGCCTGCTCATCCACCCTGAAGATTTGGGACTTGCCAGCCTCCTTAATTCTATAAGCCAATTCCTTATCATAAATTCATAAATCCCTCTCTCTCTATCTCCATCCACACACACACACACACACACACACACACACACACAGACACACACACACAAATGAGTGTAGATGTGTTCCAATAAAACTTCATTTAGAGACATTGAAATTTAAATTTCAAGGGCTGGGCATGGTGGCTCAACGCCTGTAATCTCAGCACTTTGGGAGGCTGAGGCAGGTGGATCACTTGAGGTCAGGAGTTCGAGACCAGCCTGGCCAACATGGTGAAACCCCGTCTCTACTAAAAATACAAAACATGTAGCCACGTGCAGTGGCTCATGCCTGTAATCCCAGCTGGGAGGCTAAGATGGGAGAATAGCTTGAACACAGGAGGCAGAGGTTGCTGTGAGCTGAAATGGTGCCCAGAAGACAGAGCGACCCTGTCTCAAAAAAATAAAAAATAAAAAATAAATTTCATATAATCTTCAGATATATTCATTCATTTACATATTGTCTGTGGTTGTTTTCACCCTTTAGGTCAGAAGTAGCCGACAACCTTTACACAGTATTTACCACTGTTATAGACATCTTTAAATATGGTTTACTTTTGCCTGTTTTTGTACTTTATAGAAATGAAGTAATAAAGTATTGTCTGTCTTGCATTTTTTGCTCAAAATTACGTTTGTCAGTTTTATGTATGTCATTGCA